TATGAGCCCATCCCAGGGCTCCCCAGTGTCCTGTCTGCCCTGAGGCTCCTTCCGTGACCTGCAGGCTCCTTCCATGACCAGCCCCATGGGGCCTACCAGTATCCAGGGTCAGGTCGCACAGCTGCATCTACCCCACAGGCTCACGTTGACTCTGGAGGCCCCTCCCAGGTCCCTCTTGCACCCGGCAGGGCTGTGGGCAGGACACGGGTTCAGGCCTTGCCCTGGGAAGCCCCATACACAGTGGGACTCCATGGGGTGGTGCAGGGGCACCCTGGGGGCCAGGGCTGGTTGTACACAGGGCACCCCCACCTTTGTCAGCTCACTGGTCCTCCGGCCAGCCTCTCCAGACGGGCACTGTCATAACCACATTTTACAGACCGGGACACTGAGGCTCAGTGACACAAGCTCCGAGGTCACACCATGGGAAATCACAAACAGGGCCTGGCCCCAAATGCCACACTCCTTCCCCAGCCCCAAAGACCCTGCCCCAAGCATGAGTCTGCTCCATGAGAAACCGAAGTTTCTGGGCTCCTAGGGACCCTGTATCTGGCACCGGACAGCACCTGGCTGCTCAGGACGAATGAATGACGGCGTGATCCTCCACAGCCTGACTTAAAGGCAGGTTCCCCACGGCTGAGAACGCAGGGACCAGCTCTGGTGCACGTGCTGGACTCCTGCAGCTGCTGGACTGGTTGAGTCCTGACCTTGGCCAGCACCACGCTATTGCCAGAGGCACAGTGAGAGGCCACGGCGGCCTCTGCCCGCCCCACACTGCCGAGCAGAGTCCTGGTGGGGTGCCTGGGTCCCTCCCCATTCCAGTGGGAGCCTCCCCTTCACCAGGCAGGGCAGGGCAGGGTGGAAGAGCCTGACCTTGTGTCTGAGGGAGCCGGGCAGGTGGGAGCTGACCCTGGGTCAGAGGCCCCCTCCTGGGGCCACTTTCACGGCCCATGCTTGGCACCGTCAGCACTGGGTGGGGCCGGGCCGAGGGGCCCTCCACTTAACAGCAGAGTCAGCGTGCGGGGCCAGCGCAGGCTGATAACCGCACGGAACTTCCCAGGCACCCTGTGTGGCCGCACTGCTCCCTCTGGCCCAACCATGCCTCTGTCCAGCCACCTGCTGCCCGCCTTGGTCCTGTTCCTGGGTAAGTAGTCTGGTCCCACTCCTGAGGCAGGACCCAGGCCACCTGGCTGTCAACCTCCCAGCAGCAGGGTCCTCAGGCTGGGCCTGGGTCCCCAACCACTGCAGGAGCCCTGGCCAGGCCGTGTGCAACTTCGTGTGTGACTGCAGGGACTGCTCAGATGAGGCCCAGTGTGGTGAGCCAAGACCAGATGGGCGGGCAGGGCCATCTGGCACACACCTGACCACCCACTCTCCCAGGTTACCACGGGGCCTCGCCCACCCTGGGCGCCCCCTTCGCCTGTGACTTCGAGCAGGACCCCTGCGGCTGGCGGGACATTAGTACCTCAGGCTACAGCTGGCTCCGAGACAGGGCAGGGGCCGCACTGGAGGGTCCTGGGCCTCACTCAGACCACACACTGGGCACCGACTTGGGTGAGGCCAGGGCAAGTCTCTGTGCGCCCCTGTGCCCCGTCTCCTGACCTCTCACCTGCGCCAGGCTGGTACATGGCCGTTGGAACCCACCGAGGGAAAGAGGCATCCACCGCAGCCCTGCGCTCGCCAACCCTGCGAGAGGCAGCCTCCTCTTGCAAGCTGAGGCTCTGGTACCACGCGGCCTCTGGAGGTGCACCCTGGACCCCCAAGGCTCGTGGGGGGCCGCAGCTGCCCTGGGACCCCTGACATTGCAGATGTGGCTGAACTGCGGGTGGAGCTGACCCATGGCGCAGAGACCCTGACCCTGTGGCAGAGCACAGGGCCCTGGGGCCCTGGCTGGCAGGAGTTGGCAGTGACCACAGGCCGCATCCGGGGTGACTTCCGAGTGAGCTGGGAGGGTCTGGACGAGTGGGGGCCTGACTTAGGTCCTAAGAGCCTGTTCTCTTCAGGTGACCTTCTCTGCCACCCGAAATGCCACCCACAGGGGCGCTGTGGCTCTAGATGACCTAGAGTTCTGGGACTGTGGTCTGCCCAGTAAGGCACCGCCTCTTCCTGTTCCACCCCCGCCTCGGTGAAGGGTTAACCCTGCCCCACCCAGCCCCCCAGGCCAACTGTCCCCCGGGACACCACCACTGCCAGAACAAGGTCTGCGTGGAGCCCCAGCAGCTGTGCGACGGGGAAGACAACTGCGGGGACCTGTCTGATGAGAACCCACTCACCTGTGGTGAGGCCGGAGTGGGGGCCCAGAGTGAGGCTGGTGGCCCTGACACGCCCACCTCCTGCCCTAGGCCGCCACATAGCCACCGACTTTGAGACAGGCCTGGGCCCATGGAACCGCTCGGAAGGCTGGTCCCGGAACCACCGCGCTGGTGGTCCTGAGCGCCCCTCCTGGCCACGCCGTGACCACAGCCGGAACAGTGCACAGGGTGAGGCCCACAGAGGACCCGGCCCAGGCCCTTGGCCCTGGCCCACTCCCGTCCTTTCCCGCAGGCTCCTTCCTGGTCTCCGTGGCCGAGCCTGGCACCCCTGCTATACTCTCCAGCCCCGAATTCCAAGCCTCAGGCACCTCCAACTGCTCGGTGAGATGGGTGGGGCTCACAGGGCCTCCCTGTGCAGGCCCCCAGCCAGCTCTTGGTTCCACAGCTGGTCTTCTATCAGTACCTGAGTGGGTCTGAGGCTGGCTGCCTCCAGCTGTTCCTGCAGACTCTGGGGCCCGGCGCCCCCCGGGCCCCCGTCCTGCTGCGGAGGCGCCGAGGGGAGCTGGGGACCGCCTGGGTCCGAGACCGTGTTGACATCCAGAGCGCCTACCCCTTCCAGGTAGGGAACAGCAAGAGGGTGGGGTCTGGGGAGCTGGGCACCCCCTGAGCCCCTCTGCCCTCAGATCCTCCTGGCCGGGCAGACAGGCCCGGGGGGCGTCGTGGGTCTGGACGACCTCATCCTGTCTGACCACTGCAGACCAGTCTCGGGTGAGCCTGCTGACTCTGCCCTACCCTGCCTTCCTGCCTCCTGACACCAGTTCTGCCCCCACAGAGGTGTCCACCCTGCAGCCGCTGCCTCCTGGGCCCCGGGCCCCAGCCCCCCAGCCCCTGCCGCCCAGCTCGCGGCTCCAGGATTCCTGCAAGCAGGGGCATCTTGCCTGCGGGGACCTGTGTGTGCCCCCGGAACAACTGTGTGACTTCGAGGAGCAGTGCGCAGGGGGCGAGGACGAGCAGGCCTGTGGTAAAGGGGCTCAACCTCCTGCAGACCTCCTGACTCTGCCATTCAGTGCCGGCTGCTGTTCCAGGCACCACAGACTTTGAGTCCCCCGAGGCTGGGGGCTGGGAGGACGCCAGCGTGGGGCGGCTGCAGTGGCGGCGTGTCTCAGCCCAGGAGAGCCAGGGGTCCAGTGCAGCTGCTGCTGGTGAGGCCCAAGGCCCAAGGCTCAAGCCCCCGATGAGGCTCTGAGCACCATGCTCTTCCCCTAGGGCACTTCCTGTCTCTGCAGCGGGCCTGGGGGCAGCTAGGCGCTGAGGCCCGGGTCCTCACACCCCTCCTTGGCCCTTCTGGCCCCAGCTGTGAACTCCACCTGGCTTATTATTTACAGAGCCAGCCCCGAGGTACCGCCACACTCCGCAAGTTCCCTGGCCAGAGGTGTGTGACGCCACCTGGCCCCACCCCCAGAGGTCTCCTGTAACTTTGAGCGGGACACATGCAGCTGGTACCCAGGCCACCTCTCAGACACACACTGGCGCTGGGTGGAGAGCCGCGGCCCTGACCACGACCACACCACAGGCCAAGGTAGGATGGGCGCTCAGACCGGGGGTGGCTTTATCTCTGCAGCACAGCCCCATGCCCCCTGCAGGCCACTTTGTGCTCCTGGACCCCACAGACCCCCTGGCCTGGGGCCACAGTGCCCACCTGCTCTCCAGGCCCCAGGTGCCAGCAGCACCCACGGAGTGTCTCAGCTTCTGGTACCACCTCCATGGGCCCCAGATTGGTGAGTGGACCTGGAAACAGGGCAGAGCCTGTAGGTCAGTTATGGACTGGTCCCCTCCCTGCAGGGACTCTGCGCCTAGCCATGAGACGGGAAGGGGAGGAGACACACCTGTGGTCGCGGTCAGGCACCCAGGGCAACCGCTGGCACGAGGCCTGGGCCACCCTTTCCCACCAGCCTGGCTCCCATGCCCAGTACCAGGTGAGGCCTGGCACCCGGGTGGGAGGACAGGGGCCCCTGGCCAGCTGACACCCTCCACCCCCAGCTGCTGTTCGAGGGCCTCCGGGACGGATACCACGGCACCATGGCGCTGGACGATGTGGCCGTGCGGCCGGGCCCCTGCTGGGCCCCTAATTACTGCTCCTTTGAGGACTCAGACTGCGGCTTCTCCCCTGGAGGCCAAGGTCTCTGGAGGCGGCAGGCCAATGCCTCGGGCCATGCTGCCTGGGGCCCCCCAACAGACCATACCACTGAGACAGCCCAAGGTATGGGGGCCTGGCAGGGGCAGGGATTGAGGAGGGGCTGGCAGGCTGATGCTGGCACCTCCAGGGCACTACATGGTGGTGGACACAAGCCCAGACGCACTACCCCGGGGCCAGACGGCCTCCCTGACCTCCAAGGAGCACAGGCCCCTGGCCCAGCCTGCTTGTCTGACCTTCTGGTACCACGGGAGCCTCCGCAGCCCAGGTGAGGGGCTTTGGGAGGGGGCCCCAGTGGGCACACTGCTGACCTGGGCCGCCCCTGCTGGCAGGCACCCTGCGGGTCTACCTGGAGGAGCGCGGGAGGCACCAGGTGCTCAGCCTCAGTGCCCACGGCGGGCTTGCCTGGCGCCTGGGCAGCATGGACGTGCAGGCCGAGCGAGCCTGGAGGGTGAGTGCAGGGTGGGGTGCCCCTCCCCCTCCCCGCTGAGGCTGCCCTGCCCTGCACCCGCCAGGTGGTGTTTGAGGCAGTGGCCGCAGGCGTGGCACACTCCTACGTGGCTCTGGATGATCTGCTCCTCCAGGACGGGCCCTGCCCTCAGCCAGGTGGGAGCCCTGCCGTGGCCTCGGCCCTGCTCGGCAGCACCACTCACCCACCCATGTCCTGCAGGTTCCTGTGATTTTGAGTCTGGCCTGTGTGGCTGGAGCCACCTGGCCTGGCCCGGCCTGGGCGGATACAGCTGGGACTGGGGCGGGGGAGCCACCCCCTCTCGTTACCCCCAGCCCCCTGTGGACCACACCCTGGGCACAGAGGCAGGTACGTGCCCACTGGAGCCAGGTGGGGAGGCATCAGCTGGGCATCAGCCTCCTCTTGTTCCCAGGCCACTTTGCCTTCTTTGAAACTGGCGTGCTGGGCCCCGGGGGCCGGGCCGCCTGGCTGCGCAGCGAGCCTCTGCCGGCCACCCCAGCCTCCTGCCTCCGCTTCTGGTACCACATGGGTTTTCCTGAGCACTTCTGTGAGTCCGGCTGGGCCAATGGGTGCCTGGGCCCAGGCCTGACACGCCCTGGCCCTGCTCTCAGACAAGGGGGAGCTGAAGGTACTGCTGCACAGTGCTCAGGGCCAGCTGGCTGTGTGGGGCGCAGGCGGGCATCGGCGGCACCAGTGGCTGGAGGCCCAGGTGGAGGTAGCCAGTGCCAAGGAGTTCCAGGTGAGGCTGGCTGTGGGCAAGGAGCCTCCTCCGGCCCACACAAACTCCTTTCCTTCTCCATCAGATCGTGTTTGAAGCCACTCTGGGCGGCCAGCCAGCCCTGGGGCCCATTGCCCTGGATGACGTGGAGTATCTGGCTGGGCAGCATTGCCAGCAGCCTGCCCCCAGCCCGGGTGAGCCCTGGGCTGCAGTGGAGGCACGGAGGTTGGAGGGCTCACATGTCCCTATGGCCCACAGGGAACACAGCCGCACCCGGGTCTGTGCCAGCTGTGGTTGGCAGTGCCCTCCTATTGCTCATGCTCCTGGTGCTGCTGGGACTTGGGGGACGGCGCTGGCTGCAGAAGAAGGGGAGCTGCCCCTTCCAGAGCAACACAGAGGCCACAGCCCCTGGCTTTGACAACATCCTTTTCAATGCGGTAGGAGCCCCTGGGGATGGGTGGGCAGGAGCAAGAAAAAAAAAGCTCCTCTTCCTCCTCCTAGGATGGTGTCACCCTCCCGGCATCTGTCACCAGTGATCCGTAGACCACCCCAGACAAGGCCCCGCTTCCTCACGTGACATCCAGCACTTGGTCAGACCCTAGCCAGGGACCGGACACCTGCCCCGCCCAGGCTGGGACAGGCTGCAGGTCTCAGGATATGCTGAGGCCTGGGCGTTCCCTGCCCTGTGCTGACTCTGTTGCTCTGTGAATAAACACCCTGGCCCATGAGGGCAGCCCAAGCTCCCAGGGTGAAGTCAGTGTGTCCACACTT